TGGGATTGCAGGTGTGAGCCACCGCGCCTGGCCCGGGATAACACTTGAAATCCAACCTGGACTTCTTTTAACCAAACAGTCTATTTTTGCCCTTGCCCAAACAAAACACAGCACCTTTGTTACTTCAATTACACATTACAGCGATACAATTATAGGAGAACTCTTCCTGTTCCCTGGGGGGCCCTCTAGGTATGCGAATCCTACAGGTGGCAATACCTGCTTGGACGGGGAGACACACTTGGGGGTGGCCATTAATTCCATTCACCATCTGGGATAATATTTCTCTCCCCAGTAATCTAGATGCTTACAAACATTGCTGGTTATGAATGCGCCGGACTCCCTGGTGACGGTACCCTATCACAGTATTCTCCCCTGCCACCGGTACAATCCTGCTTCAGCAACAAATTCAAACATTCAGCTTACATGTAGAAAAAGCTCTTAATGATAGTAGCATGGAACTTATGTTGTAATCAGATAAATTTGCTCAGCTGTGTACTGTCATGTTGCAAAGTCAAATGGCATTAGGTTTGCTTACTGCAGCCCAAGGAAAGGTTTGCCCCTTACTGCATCCTGAATGTTATGTGTATATCCCTGACAATTCTCACAATATGAATCTCCTTGCAAAGCCATGAGGGGTGTGGTTTTTATTAATTATGCTTTTAGTTCTCCTGTGCTTACCCTGTATCTGTAATCTATATCAATTGTGGCTTCCCTGTGTATCCGTAAGAGTATTTTCCTACAGTTGAGTATCAGATTGAGGCCAAATGTGGAGGAAAAGTTAAATATTAAATTTGAACTCAATTGAACATGGACACAAACAATGGTCACCAAGTCCCGGAACAGGTTGTGTGAGCCCCTTGAGGCATTCATCCAGCGCTGTTTCAGATAAATCTCTATTTCAATCTATTCCTATATGTTAGTTATTGAAAAACAACAGACAATCGCAAAAACAAGTTGACCTTTTTATGTTCCTTGAGCCTGGTCATGAAGGGCCCTCGTGCCTGGAGCTCATGCCAAACAACTCATTACAAAAGAGCTAGGGTCCTAGATTGTGCCGAAGCTTCATGAGACCTCTCCTCGTCTGTGCACGGACGAGTGGCCGACTCTGGAGCCCAGGCTGTTGTTTCCTAGTCTGGTGGTGAATCCGCCATAGTCTGGTGAGTGCAGTGTCCGACTCTCGAGCCCAGGCTGTTGCTGTTGCTTCCCAGTCTGGTGGTGAATCCTCCATAGTCTGGTGAGTATAAATACATATATCTCTTTTCCTTTTCCTTCCTCTAGTCTAGTTTTCAAATTCGCAGGGACAAATATGGCCCTGAAGGCTCCATGAGCAGACGAGAAGGCTGGACTTCGCAACTGGGTCACCTTAGATCCGGAACTAGAGAATGACACCGTTGTTTCCGGGAGGAAAAAGAAAAAGCGCTTGACCCGGAAGCTGCGTGTCCCATCCCCGCGCCTGCTTCTCTGACTGGGGTGAGGCCGCAGCGGACTGCCCTTTCCCAAGAGTCCTCGTTGCTTCCCCACTCCCGGCTCGCAGGAAGCCCGACATCCCAGTGCCTTACCTGTATTTCGACATGGGGGCAGCCGTGCTGTGCGCTAGTTTCATGTCCTTTGGCGTGAAGCGGCGCTGGTTCGCGCTGGGGGCCGCACTCCAATTGGCCATTAGCACCTACGCCGCCTACATCGGGGGCTACGTCCACTACGGGGACTGGCTGAAGGTGAGCGCCTCGGCCCCAAAAGGGTCTTCCCTTTCTTGACTGGGGTCCCCTTACCCCGGCCTAGGTCCGTATGTACTCGCGCACAGTTGCCATCATCGGCGGCTTTCTTGTGTTGGCCAGCGGTGCTGGGGAGCTGTACCGCCGGAAACCTCGCAGCCGCTCCCTGCAGTCCACCGGCCAGGTGTTCCTGGGTATCTACCTCATCTGTGTGGTATGTTGGGGGACTGTTGGTTGGAGGTGCCTTTGGAGAGTCTTAGAGGATGTTATGTCTCCAGGCCTACTCACTGCAGCACAGCAAGGAGGACCGGCTGGCGTATCTGAACCATCTCCCAGGAGGGGAGCTGATGATCCAGCTGTTCTTCGTGCTGTATGGCATCCTGGCCCTGGCCTTTCTGTCAGGCTACTACGTGACCCTCGCTGCCCAGATCCTGGCTGTACTGCTGCCCCCTGTCATGCTGCTCATTGATGGCAATGTTGCTTACTGGCACAACACGCGGCGTGTTGAGTTCTGGAACCAGATGAAGCTCCTTGGAGAGAGTGTGGGCATCTTCGGAACTGCTGTCATCCTGGCCACTGATGGCTGAGTTTTATGGCAAGAGGCTGAGATGGGCACAGGGAGCCACTGAGGGTCACCCTGCCTTCCTCCTTGCTGGCCCAGCTGCTGTTTATTTATGCTTTTTGGTCTGTTTGTTTGATCTTTTGCTTTTTTAAAATTGTTTTTTGCAGTTAAGAGGCAGCTCATTTGTCCAAATTTCTGGGCTCAGCGCTTGGGAGGGCAGGAGCCCTGGCACTAATGCTGTACAGGTTTTTTTCCTGTTAGGAGAGCTGAGGCCAGCTGCCCACTGAGTCTCCTGTCCCTGAGAAGGGAGTATGGCAGGGCTGGGATGCGGCTACTGAGAGTGGGAGAGTGGGAGACAGAGGAAGGAAGATGGAGATTGGAAGTGAGCAAATGTGAAAAATTCCTCTTTGAACCTGGCAGATGCAGCTAGGCTCTGCAGTGCTGTTTGGAGACTGTGAGAGGGAGTGCGTGTGTTGACACATGTGGATCAGGCCCAGGAAGGGCACAGGGGCTGAGCACTACAGAAGTCACATGGGTTCTCAGGGTATGCCAGGGGCAGAAACAGTACCGGCTCTCTGTCACTCACCTTGAGAGTAGAGCAGACCCTGTTCTGCTCTGGGCTGTGAAGGGGTGGAGCAGGCAGTGGCCAGCTTTGCCCTTCCTGCTGTCTCTGTTTCTAGCTCCATGGTTGGCCTGGTGGGGGTGGAGTTCCCTCCCAAACACCAGACCACACAGTCCTCCAAAAATAAACATTTTATATAGACATTTGGTTTTGCTTTTCTGTTCTCCCCAACAGG